TTGTCCAATATATCTGGTCACCTTGAACAGTGCCCACCTCTCCCTTGGCATATTTTCAGGTGTATGGTGCCAGTGGACTGGTATCCTTGCCACCTGTTAGTAACAAGGCTCCCAATGGAAGAATAAACATGGTCTGGAACTAAACTGGAAAGAATAGAGCTGATAATGATGATTACGATGATGTGGTGAGTGGCAGCGTTGGGGAGAATTAAGAAGGGAGAAGATAAAGGGAAGAAGAGGAGAGAGCCACACAGACCAAAGTCTGTGTGGGTACAACAGTTCTATTTTAAGATTACTGTGGGAAAACAAAGGGTATGATCCTGTCTGGATTGTTCTGACCCTCCCCTGTTTCTCTCCCCACCCCACTTGAAGCTCTGGGATAGCCTTCAAGGATAGGGTTGGAGATTCCAACCCTACCTCTTACTCTACTCTTGTGGCTCTTGGTGGGGAGGAAAAACGTCTCCCTGCCAATCGGAGACTCCCAGAATAGCACAGCAATTTGATCTGGGGATCTGGGAGAATTGTTAAGGATCATGAGTGACCTCCCCTCTTCCCTGTGCCCAAGCTCCTTGAATACCAGGAATCAAAAGCTAAAACTCAACTAACGGAGTTTGACCAGCATTCAACACAGTCTGGGGGAGAGTGAAACGGGAAGCTGAAAGGCAACCAGGACCCCCTGGATGCAAACTGCCAACCTAGAATTGCCAAAGTACACTTCTCTATTTCAATGTTCTTCCCTCCCCTCTTCCTCTTCTTTTAAAACATCCATAGAGCTGCCCAGAATGAGTGGAAAGTTTCAGGGTCAGGGAGAACCTCTTCCCTCCCCCACTTTCCATTGTCTAAAATCAGCCTCAGCTGTTGCTAGATATTTTTTTTGCTGGTGATGTCAGTTCATCAAAGCGTCTCACCCTGTGTTCCCCCAGGAGAACAATGATGGGGTGGAGGGAGCTGGAAAGACCATATTAGGAACAAAAGGTGGAGCTATGAGCACAGATAAAGACTCAAGTCTGGGGACCTCCTGGTCACTCAGGCAGCAGCCCCTTCTTTCTTGCCCCAGTCTCCAGTTCTCCAGTGTTCACAGGTGAGCCTACCAACAGCCACTGCTCATGATGGAGGCCATCAAGAAAAAGATGCAGATGCTGAAGTTAGACAAGGAGAATGCTCTGGATCGGGCAGAGCAAGCTGAAGCTGAGCAGAAGCAGGCAGAAGAAAGAAGTAAACAGGTAGGCACTGGCATTGATCTCTCTCATCTGCTGTTTTTGTGTGTGACTCTCTGGGCTCCTATAGCTGGAGGATGAGCTGGCAGCCATGCAGAAGAAGCTGAAAGGGACAGAGGATGAGCTGGACAAGTATTCTGAAGCTTTGAAGGATGCCCAGGAGAAGCTGGAACTGGCAGAGAAGAAGGCTGCTGATGTGAGTATTAGAGAGATGGAGGATGGGTTTAACTTCCCTTGTCCATTCTTTCCTTCAAATGCAGGCTGAGGCTGAGGTGGCCTCCTTGAACCGTAGGATCCAGCTGGTTGAAGAAGAGCTGGACCGTGCTCAGGAGCGCCTGGCCACTGCCCTGCAAAAGCTGGAAGAAGCTGAAAAAGCTGCTGATGAGAGTGAGAGGTGTGTAGGGAAGCCTGATGGAGTGTGGATTTTGTCAGTATTGCTTTTGTCCTATTTCTGGCAGAGGTATGAAGGTTATTGAAAACCGGGCCTTAAAAGATGAAGAAAAGATGGAACTCCAGGAAATCCAACTCAAAGAAGCTAAGCACATTGCAGAAGAGGCAGATAGGAAGTATGAAGAGGTAAGTGACCTTCTGTTAGTCCCTCTCGTATCTCACTAAGCTATACTGGGATCTTTTCCTGTAGGTGGCTCGTAAGTTGGTGATCATTGAAGGAGACTTGGAACGCACAGAGGAACGAGCTGAGCTGGCAGAGTCGTGAGTATCTAGCTCCCCAAATCTTGTCATTATTCCTCTCCTGTGGTATTTAAAATATTCACAGTAAGTGTTCTGAGCTGGAGGAGGAGCTGAAGAATGTCACCAACAACCTCAAGTCTCTTGAGGCTCAGGCGGAGAAGGTAGGGGCTGGTTTGTGAAAGTGACAGGCTTTACTCTGAAATTTTTAATCTACTTATCTTACAGTACTCTCAAAAAGAAGATAAATATGAGGAAGAAATCAAGATTCTTACTGATAAACTCAAGGAGGTGAGCTGAGGGGATTTATAGGGCAGAACCCATCTGGTTCTGACTAATTTCATATTTCCCCCAGGCAGAGACCCGTGCTGAGTTTGCTGAGAGATCGGTAGCCAAGCTGGAAAAGACAATTGATGACCTGGAAGGTATGGAACCTGGAGTAGGGATTGAAATAGAGCATTCCTCCCTGTGGTTCCTGTGCCTGTCCAGATGAGCTCTATGCCCAGAAACTGAAGTACAAGGCCATTAGCGAGGAGCTGGACCACGCCCTCAATGACATGACCTCTATGTAACTATCTGACAGTAGAGTGGGGCTGGGATCTCACCTAGAGTATCCTTACTTTTTCATACAGATAATTATCACCGTTTCTGCTCTGTTCTGGATCTGCCCCCTTTACTCCTCGGGGAACCCAAGGCCCCACTCTCGCTCTGGATTCCATTTGGGTCAGCCTGGCTGGTCCCCAAGGCATTAGGATGGGGGAGCAAAAAGCAACTTATGTATTTTCTTCCACCCCCACCCCAAATTAAAATGTTAAGCTGCTGGAAACCTCATGCCACCCTGCATTTGTGTCATTGACAAAGCTGTTGCTGTCCCTAAGAAGGAGCCTTGGGGGTGTGATGTGGGGAAGAGCTATTGTAGGCTCCCCCTCCTCTGACTTATGTAATCAAAGCCACTTTTGTGTGTGTCTATTTTTTCTTGACATTTAAACTCAGCTGATCTGATTCTACCAGAGTGATGGATTTAGTACAGGTTACTCAGGATAGTAATTTTAGTTATACTCCTCAAGCTGAACAAGATTAAATTCCTTATTTCCAGGTTCTTAAATCATCCTGCCTGCAGTGTTTCCATTCTCTCTTCAGGTATTCCTCCTTTGGTGTGGTGTCATTGAGAAGCCATTGAAGTGACTCTCAATACACATTCTGTACCCTTTTACCGGTGGTTCAAATGGTGCATCCTCAGAACACCCAGTGAACCCAATACATTATTGCTAAGATTGACTAATTATGTCAACTCCAGTCACAGAAAAATACACAATGGATAGAATTCTGGACGGTTTTTTTACTTTTTCTTCTTTAAACCTTTCTTACATATTTGAGACTTGCTACCATTTGCCTGCTAGTGTGTGACTAGTGGGATATAAGATAAGTGATAAATTATTATTGGGAAAACTAAAATGACCAATCATGCATATTTCAAATAATGTGCATATGAGGCTAATGATTTATTACATACATAAATTTCTGCTAGTAAAATTTTCCTTGGTTCATATTGTGGAATTAAATATCAACATTTTAGAAATTCCCATTATAGGCCGGGCGTGGTAGCTCACGCCTATAATCCCAGCACTTTGGGAGGCTGGGGCAGGTGGATCACCTGAGGTCATGAGTTCGAGACCAGCTCGGCCAACATGGTGAAACCCCGTCTCTACTAAAAATACAAAAATTAGCTGGGCATGGTGGGTGGGTGCCTGTAATCCCAGCTACTCGGGAGGCTGAGGCAGGAGAATCGCTTGCACCTGGGAGGCGGAGGTTGCAGTGAGCGGAGATCGCGCCACTGCATTCCAGCCTGGGCAACAGAGAGACTCCATCTCAAAAAAAAAAAAGGAATTCGCATTCCAATTTACACAGCAGAGATTTCTTAATAGTATAGCTGTGAATTATACTAATCCAAGCACGTAAGTGTTGTTCACTTAGTACTTTAGTTTCCCAGCAGGGTATGTATTTAAAATTTGCTTTTCTTTTAGCTGGGTGCAATGGCACTTGCCTGTACTGCCTGTAGCTTCTTGGGAGGCTGAGGCAGGAGGATTGCTTGAGCCCAGGAGTTCTGCACTGTAGTGTGCTATGCAGGTCAGATGTCCTCACTAAATTTGGCATCAGTATGGTGACCTCCTGGGAGTGGAGAACAACAAGGTTGCCTAAGAAGGGGTGAACTGGCCCAGGTCGGAAATGGAGCAGGTCAAAATTCCTGTGCTGATCAGTAGTGGGATTGCACCTATAAATAGCCACTGTAGTACTCCAGCCTGGGCAACACAGCAAGATTCCATCTGTTAAAAACACTTTTGCTCTTCTTTTAAACAGATATAATCAGGTAGGGAAGTTTTCCTTAATCTAAAACTTTAAGTCATATCAAATTCACGTTTCCTTTTGTCCATTCCATTTCTTACTGCCGCATAGCCTTTGAGATTAAGGTTCAGATTCATTTATTCAGCTGACACTTCCTGGTATCTTCTAGGTATAGGATATTAAGATGGAGACAGAAATAAAGATGGAGGCACCATTCCTACTCTCAAGTTGCTTAGAATCTACTAGGAGAGAAAACATACATAAAGCTACAGATACTGTGTGATGAATGCCACAAATAATAGTGTTATGGGAATTGAGTAGAGGGGACGAGATTGATCCTAGTGGGAATGAATTGGAAAAACTCATGGAAGAAGGCATGTAATGGGTACTTCATAAACATGTTAAAACTTTTTTCTTTTTTTCTTTTTTTTTTTTTTTTTGAGACGGAGTTTGACTCTTGTCACCTAGGCTGGAGTTCAGTGGCCTGATCTCAGCTCACTGCAACCTCTGCCTCCTGGGTTCAAGCAGTTCTCCCACCTCAGCCTCCCGAGTAGCTGAGATCACAGGCGCCTGCCACCACACCCAGCTAATTTTTGTATTATTAGTAGAGGTGAGGTTTCACCATGTTGGCCAGGCTGGTCTGGAACTCCTGACCTCAAGTGATCCACCCACCTCAGCCTCCCAAAGTGATGGGATTACAGGCTTGAGCCACTGCGCCCAGCCAACATGTTAAACTTGCATATTCATTTTTATTGGGTTCCAAAAGTGGATTTTTGACAAGCAGAGTTGGGTTGTGGGATAGTGAATATTGAGCATTCCATTATTTATTTATTTTTCTCTTTTTGAGATGGAGTCTCGCTCTGTCACCCAGGCTGGATGGAGTGCAGTGGTGAGATCATGGCTCACTGCAACCTCTGCTTCTTGAGTTCAAGCGATTCTCCTGTCTCAGCTTCCCGAGGAGCTGTGATTACAGATACCCACCACCATGCCCAGCTGATTTTTGTATTTTTAGTACGGACGGGGTTTCAGCATGTTGGCCAGGCTGGTCGCGAACTCCTGACCTCAAGTGATCCACCCGCCTCTGCCTCCCAAAGTGTTGGGATTACAGGCGTGAGCCACTGCACCTGGCCTGAGCATTCCATTTAAAGAGAAACAAAATAATAAAGGCATTGATAGAGATGAGAAGGCCACAATAGCTCTAAAGGTAGATTTAGACAGAGTAGGGAACAGGTTGTGTCTTAAAATGAGGCTGAGGAGTTATAATTTTACTTGGAGTTAATGGGGATGCCACTGGAGATTTTGAATAGGATATGTTGTGATCTGAATAACATATAAGAAGAATTAATTTGGTAACTAATTTGCAGATTAGCAAAGTGATTCACTAACATGGTGTTTCTCACATTTCAGCCATTTATGTTACCATTTTTGATGGCTTTTTCCATATTCATTGCTGCCTACATTGTTTTCTTCAGATCTACTCATTTCCAGATTTATTTTGTTCTTACTTGACACAATTCTATTTTGAAATCAAAGTTTTGATGTGTTAGTGTTTTTTCCTAATCACATTAAAGTAACTATAGCAGTGAATACACCACACTTTGGAAAAAATTGGGTTAGGTTAATTTAGTTTTCTAGGAGAGAATAATCAGGGTCTGAGCTAGAGTAGTGGCAGGAGAGATAGCACTAAATAAAGACAGGCATTGTGAAAGGCCTGGCCACTTGATGTGAGGAGGAAAGACAAGGATGACTGGTTTTTAGAGTAGGAGAATTAGCCGGGTGCAGTGGCTCATGCCTGTAATCCCTGCACTTTAGGAGGCTGAGGTGAGAGGATTTCTTGAATCCAGGAGTTCGAGACCAGCCTGGCAATAAAGTGAGAACCTGTCTCTACAAAATATAAAAACTTAGCCAAACATGGTGGTGCGTGCCTGCAGTCCTATCTACTTGGAGGGCCGAAGCCAGAGGATCCTTTGAGCCCAGGAGTCTGAGGCTGCAGCAAGCTGTGATCACACTGCTGCACTCCATCCTGGGTGGCAGAATGAGACCCCCCCCAAAAAAAGAGTAGGAAAGTGGTGGGGTTAAAGATGTAGGGAGATCATGTTGTCCTGGTTTGGGGAGCTGGGGGAAGGGAAAGAAGATACGGCTGACAATCTGGCAGGTATCTGGGTGAAAACAAAATTCTAGGGCGTGAGGCAGAGAGGTTGACATAAGAGAGTTGGGAATCCATATGGGGTACAGGTAGTTTATGCCATGGAGGTAAATTAGAACCATGAAGGACAATTGCAAATACAAAAAAAAGAGGCCAGGCACGGTGGCTCACGCCTGTAATCCCAGCACTTTGGGAGGCCGAGGTGGGCGGATCACGAGGTCAGGAGATCAAGACCATCCTGGCTGACACGTTGAAACCCCGTCTCTACTAAAAATACAAAAAATTAGCTGGGCGTGGTTGCGGGCACCTGTAGTCCCAACTACTTGGGAGGCTGAGGCAGGAGAATGGCGTGAACCCGGGAGGCGGAGCTTGTAGTGAGCTGAGATTGTGCCACGGCATTCCAGCCTGGGTGACAGAGCAAGACTCTGTCTCAAAAAAAAATTAAACAATGAGGAAAACGTTATGTAAGAGGAGGAACCAAATGGAACTGATTGGAGGGAAAGAAGACGGTTGAGTAGTTCTTTAAAAAGTTCCGGGTTGGATGCTTTCTAGTGGTTTTTCAACAGAGAGGCTAAGAAGGAAGATAACTGAAAATGGGACATGCATTGATACTTTAGTAATTTGAGGGTACATTTTGAGTGTTAAGAAGTGAAGAGGAGGAGTCATTTTCAGGGGCAAAAGAGTGTATTGGTAGGAAGATTATATAGGCAATATAATTTACTTTAGAGCAGGGCTTTCCAACAGAACTTTTGGTAATGATGTCTAGTACATTAGCCACATGTGGCAGTCAAGCACTCAAAACATGGCTAGTGTGGCTGAGGGGCTAAAATTTAATTGTATTTCATTGTAGTTCATTTAAATTTGGCTACCTGTGGCTAGTGGCTATTATATTGGACAATGCATTTCTAAATATTCAGATCCTGGGCAGAAGTTGGCTTTGACATGAAGAAAGACTTCTTAGAAAGGAAGGAAGTAGACCGGGCATGGTGGCTCATGCCTGTAATCCCAACACTTTGGGAAGCCGAGGCAGGTGGATCACAAGGTCAAGAGATCAAGACCATCCTGGCCAACGTGGTGAAAACCTGTCTCTACTAAAAATACAAAAATTAGCTGGACATGGTGGCACATGCCTGTAGTCCCAACTACTCGAGAGGCTGAGGCAGGAGAGAAAAAAAAGAAGGAAATAAGAGGGAGATTGGGAGAAAAGTAAGGTGTTATAGCTCTGATCTGTGGTATCTCCTGTTTTCCTTGCGGTATGACTAGTGTGAGCCAAGGATAGAGACCAACAAACTGGGGTACCAAAGTGGACAATGAAGTACTATGTAATTAGTGCTAATGCTAAATTCATTCCTTTGTTTAAGGCTTAATATCCTTGCAGAAGCCATCCTGTGTTACTTGAGCCTGGACTAGTATTGGGGTGAAGTCAAGCATCAGAGTAAAACATTTGTCCCCTTAATGTTACCCCCTCTTAATTTCTAAGAACCACAGGCCCATTTTGCCCTTCCTTGTTACCATCATTGAGATAAGGAATAAGATGTAGTAACCCCAAGTTATCTGATAGGTACAACTGACCTATTCTGTTTGGCAGCTTTATCTTAGACCTATTCTGTTTGGCAGCTTTATCTTAGCCCCAACCAAATCTCTTCCTTTCACATGGTGTTGGTTGAATACTATCCAACTCCATGGGGTTGGTTTGTGTTTTTTTTTTTTTTTTTTTTTGAGACGGAGTCTTGCTCTGTTGCCCAGGCTGGAGTGCGGTGGTGTGATCTTGGCTCACTGCAAGCTCCGCCTCCTGGGTTTAAGTGATCCTCCTGCCTCAGCCTCCTGAATAGCTGGGATTACAGGCACGTGCAACCAAGCCCGGCTAATTTTTGTGTTTTTAGTAGAGACTAGGTTTCAACATGTTAGGCTGATCTCAAACTCCTGACCTCGTGATCTGCCCGCCTCGGCCTTCCAAAGTGCTGGGGTTACAGACTTGAGCCACTGCACCTGGCCATGGGGTTGTTTCTTAATTAGATATAGCTGAAAAGAACGCTAGACCAAATAGGTTCTCTGCCTTGCCTTTTCGTTTGTTTTGTTTTAGCTATTATCAGGGAACCAAAAACTTTAAGGAGCTAGTACTGGTCTTAATTTTTAATAACTAGAGATAGCAGAGTTAGAAACTAAGTTCAAAGTGAGAGAACAGCTGCATTTGTCTTTCTGACCTCATGCAATTCCTAGGAAACTCTGTGTTCTGTGATTTAGTCAGGCAATAAAATGCTCTCACTCCTTCTCTGTCTCTTTATTTCTTCCCTAAATGGAAA